ACATTTCATGCAGGCAATACCCACATGAAGCTACAGGACATTTCTATCACTGAAAAATGTTTATTAGAGGTGGCAGATTGTGAAACCTCTTGCCCTTTCCTACCTTCCGTTTCCCGGGGTAGTCACTGTTACTAGTTTCTTGTATAGTATTTAGTATTTATTTATTTTTTTAGATGGAGTCTTGCTCTGTTACCCAGGCTGGAGTGTAGTGGCACGATCTTGGCTCACTGCAACCTCCGCTTCCCAGGTTCAAGCGATTCTCCTGCCTCAGCCTCTTGAGTAGCTGGGATTATAGGCGCATACCACCAGGTTCAGCTAATTTTTGTATTTTCAGTAGAGACGGAATTTCGCCATGTGGGCCAGGCTGGTCTCGAACCCCTGACCTCAAGTAATCCGCCCGCCTCGGCCTCCCAAAGTGTTGGTATTACAGGCAGGAGCCACCACACCCGGCCTCAATATATATTTTTATTACATAAATGTTACCATATTATTTGCACTGCTCTGTATCTAATTTTTGTTTTATTTAAAATGTATTAACTACTGTTTTCTAACAGCTCAAAGATTTAGAGCATGTGATATTAGGCTTTCAGAGCAGCTCTTAAAACTTTAAAGCACAATTTGAATATAAGAAATATGCATAGGTTTCAAGGACAGGTCGTATTTGGTTAAAAAATATGCATATGCTGTTCCTTGGGAGCAGGTGGAAGGAATGAATTACTTCAATTTCCTTCCTTGTGTGGCACCTGCGAAAACCACGTTGCAGCTGAGTGAATTGAAGTCACCAGCTGACAATCATCCTACTAGCTTGATAGGGAATGCTTCAGCCCCCACAGTGCTGCTCAGAGATCTCCTGCATCGTGGAATCACCCTGCATAAAAGCGGTTGGGGCACTGTTAAGACGTCTGATATCTGGGGCCCGCCCACTGGCGACTGCAGGTCGCGGGGCCACCCCGGTCCGCGGGGAAGGGGACCCCGCCGCCTTCCCGAGGTGAGCGGCGCCCCCTGCCGCCAGCCGGAGGAGCTCAGGGCCGCTCGCAGGAGGCCGGGAACATGGCGGGGCAGCCCGCGGCCACCGGCTCGCCGTCTGCCGACAAGGACGGAATGGAGCCCAACGTCGTGGCTCGGATCTCGCAGTGGGCAGACGACCACCTGCGCCTAGTCCGGGTACTGGGGCCACGCAGTCTGGGCGGGTGGTGAATTTTTATTTATTTTTAATTTTATTTTTTAGGGACACGGTATTCCTCTCTGGCCCAAGCTGGAGTGCAGTGGCACGATCATAGCTCACTGCTGCTGCTCCACCCACTTCGGCCGAAAAGATCCTCCCACTTCAGCCTCCCGAGTAGCTGGAACCACAGGTTGCGTGCGCTACCCCATCGACTACTTTCTTGTGAGGGTTAACCCTTAAATCTCTTTCTGTAGAACATCAGCACTGGAATGGCCATAGCTGGAATAATGTTACTTTTGAGAAGCATTCGACTGGTAAGTTAAAAAATGAAAAAGACATTACAACAGTGGTTATATTTTTCTCCCTGTAAATCAATAGACATCAAAATTTACAAGCTCTTCGGATATTCCAGTAGAATTTATAAGAAGAAATGTTAAACTACGTGGACGATTACGCCGAATAACTGAGAATGGTTTAGAAATTGAACATATACCTATTACTTTACCTATTATAGCTTCATTGAGAAGTAAGTAAGGTACAAGATTAATGAAACTAACTAAGCTAAACTCTTTTCTACCTAACCTTTTTAGAAGAGCCACGTGGTGCTTTGCTGGTTAAGTTGGCTGGAGTAGAACTCGCTGAAACTGGGAAGGCATGGTTACAAAAAGAGCTAAAACCTTCCCAATTACTATGGTTCCAACTTCTTGGAAAGGAGAATTCAGCACTCTTTTGCTATCTTCTGGTGAGTAAGGTAAGCAATGTGAAGAAATAACTAGCAATATCAATAATTGGTTTGTATTATTTTTAAATTCAAGGGTGGATATTTCAGCGTGAATCTGAATGAAGAAATTTTGAGAAGAGGCCTTGGCAAAACTGTTCTTGTTAAAGGGCTTAAATATGATTCTAAAATCTACTGGACAGTTCACAGAAACTTACTTAAAGCTGAATTAACAGCCTTAAAAAAAGGAGAAGGAATATGGAAGGAAGACTCTGAAAAAGAAAGTTACTTAGAAAAATTCAAAGATTCCTGGAGAGAAATATGGAAAAAGGACAGTTTTTTAAAAACAACAGGATCAGATTTCAGCTTGAAAAAAGAAAGTTATTATGAAAAACTTAAAAGGACTTATGAAATATGGAAAGACAACATGAACAACTGCTCCTTAATACTGAAGTTCAGAGAACTTATAAGTCGCATAAACTTTCGTAGAAAAGGGTGAAACGGTCAAGAAATCTAGAGGTAACCTTCTCCAAAGAGTGAAATATGTAAATATATGGACGTTTTTCATTGAATCAAAATGGAAGTTTTGCCAAATGATCAAAGTGTTAGTCCAATGGTATTTAAATATTAAAAAGAGATGATTATTATAAGCATAATGTCAGAATTAATTTAAACAAATTATAATTAATGTAATATGATTTTAGGAAGGATGAAACACTTTATGAGAAGTTACCAGGCTGAATGATTTACATATATAGTGCTAATGTGTGAAGAGAAAGTTTAACTCTTCACCCACTATGTTGTTTTTAGTTATTTTGGGCTGCCATATTGAATTTTTTGTTTGTTTGTTTTGAGAAGGCGTTTCGCTCTTGTTGCCCAGGCTGGAGTGCAATGGCGTGATCTTGGCTCACTGCAACCTCCTGCTTCCTGGGTTCAAGCGATTCTCCTGCCTCAGCCTCCTGAGTAGCTGGGATTACAGGCATGCACCACCATGCCCGGCTAATTTTGCATTTTTAGTAGAGACGGGGTTTCTCCATGTTGGTCAGGCTGGTCTCAAACTCTTGACTTCAGATGATCTACCCACCTTGGCATCCTAAAGTGCTGGGATTACAGGCGTGAGCTACCAAGCCCGGCTTTTTTTGTTTTGACATGGAGTTTCGCTCTTGTCACCCAGGCAGGAGTGCAGTGGCGTTATCTTGGTTCACTGCAACCTCCGCCTCCTGGATTCAAGTGATTCTCCTGCCTGAGCCTCCCAAGTACCTGGGATTACAGGAGCTCCCACCAAGCCTGGCTAAGTTTTGTATTGCCATATTGAATTTTTGTTTAGAAAAGATATGTGTTTATGTTTCCAGTTTTATTACCTTTCACTATTTATAATAAAGGAATTCTTTATGCTTTATGTCCAAAGTAGCTTTTTTCTCCTAATTGCTT